TGTGAAGTAAAACATTTGAATAATCTAGGACCCAGCAATTCAGCTCTTACACAGACACTCAAGAGGAAGTTGCACACACATATGTCAGGAAAAATGTTCATAGCAGCCCTGTTCATAAGAGCAAAACCTGGAACAATTGAGAGGAAATGAATAAATTGCCGTGTAGCCACACAATAGAATACAAGACAGCAGTGATGCTGAAAAATATAGCAAGCCTCAGGAGTTTATATATTATATGGATAATTTTATGAAGCTCAAAAACACCCAAAATTAAACAACATATTCTGTAAGTACATACGTGGGATATGTGATAAAACTAAAAGGGAATGATCAGCAATCCAGAACCAATTCATGACTGTTGTTACTATCTTATGGGGCAGGCTGTGGATTGGAAGCAGGGGCGGTGCACATAGGTACGTGTAACTTACTGGTAATGCTTTTAGGTTAGGAATGAGGTCAAAGGAGTTCACTATAAATTTATATTAGAAAGAAGGGCTATCTATGGATTAGTGATGAGAGTGTCATGCACCAGCAAATACGATTAATGAACTTAGGTTACCTGAGGTCCAAATAAATAATGAGAAAAAAGTAAATAAAAGTGATGCATGAATACTAAAAATTTGGAATTACATATATAATATGTAATAATAAAAAAAGAAAAAATTGTCACTGGTTATCCTTCAGGTATAAAAATTACAATTAAAATTGTAATGTTATAACCTTCCATTCTTTCCCCTATGAATTAAAACTTTTTCTTTTAACGAGACTAAAAAATCAAGTTGATAAAATCTATGCCCTGTGGGAACTGGTTAGGTCAGGCTACCCACTCCAGATTTCCAGCAGGCTGGCCTCAGCTCTACCTACAGCCAGTAGCTTATTAAGGCTCTAGGCGCCAGTGACACCTTCAGACAGGTGGTTAGTGCGCCCTAAGGACTCTCCGCAGCGTCGCTCAGGTTCACAGAACACGCCCAGGGGCGTGTCCAGCTGTCGTCGGGGAGAGCCCACCTCCCCGGGGGGTGTGGCTAAGGGACGAGGCGCTTCTCGTCCAGAGCCCAGGTAATCCGGGCGGGATCAGCGAGCGTCGCGATGTGATGACGTCAGGCCCCGGGCAGGCCGGGAGTGGCGTGCTGGGCGTGCGCGGCTGCGGTACGGCGTGTTGGTCCCAGCGGTTCAGCTGAGGTAGGGACGTGCTGTAGGCCGGAATGTTACCGGCTGTTGGATCTGCGGATGAGGAGGAGGATCCTGCGGAGGAGGATTGTCCTGAATTGGTTCCCATGGAGACGACGCAAAGCGAGGAGGAGGAAAAGTCTGGCCTCGGCGCCAAGATCCCAGTCACAATTATCACCGGGTATTTAGGTAACTAACCATCCCAGTCACAAAATGGCGTGTAAAGGAATTTATTTTTGGCGTTTCCCCACAGTTATTCAGAGGCTGCTCTGCTGAGAAGATGAACAAATTTCTTGTCCAAAACAATGTATTTCAAACGTGCCGCTCGGGCCTTTCCCGTATTGCTCACTGGTAGGTCAGTAGATCACTGGAGAAAATGATCTATTTTTTTATTTACAAAAAATATGTTTTATAGGTGCTGGGAAGACAACACTTCTGAACTATATTTTGACAGAGCAACATAGTAAAAGAGTAGCGGTCATTTTAAATGAATTTGGGGAAGGTAAGTAAAGTTCAATAAATGTCATGTTGCAAAGCTAAAGAGTGCTGTTTGTTAATTATTCTAGGAAGTGCGCTGGAGAAATCCTTAGCTGTCAGCCAAGGTGGAGAGCTCTATGAAGAGTGGCTGGAACTTAGAAACGGTTGCCTCTGCTGTTCAGTGAAGTGAGGAATGTGTTTACTGTGTACATGGTTTATTAACTGTAAATGATGTTTTGGTATTCTCCAGGGACAATGGCCTTAGAGCTATTGAGAATTTGATGCAAAAGAAGGGGAAATTTGATTACATACTGTTAGAGACCACTGGATTGGCAGACCCAGGTAAGAAGTGAGGTTGTTAATAACCAGAATATATTTTTATTTGATGAATATTATATATTTTCAGGTGCAGTGGCTTCTATGTTTTGGGTTGATGCTGAATTAGGGAGTGATATTTACCTTGATGGTAAGTTAAAAAACAGTTTTCTTTTATCTTTCAAAAAGTGATTAAAATGTTTTTTCCTTTGTAGGTATCATAACTATAGTGGATTCAAAATATGGATTAAAAGTAAGTTGAAAGATTGCTATGAGTGGCTCATTATTGATCTGAAATATTCATTTTTTAATCATAGGCAAAGAATTGGACAACTTAAAATGACAGCTCTCTATTCTGAGGACTTGACACCCAGGCTACTGACATTGTTCTTTTCGGTTCTACAAATGTGACAGCATTTAATGCAATAGAAGCAATGAATGAAGTTACCCAGAGAAGGTCAAGTGAGAGGTTTCTTCTTGGTTCCTCTGTTATATAGTAACTTTATTCAAACTTTTTTTTGTTTAGCATTTAGCAGAAGAGAAACCTGATGGCCTTATCAATGAAGCTACTAGGTATTCATATTTAAAGTATATATTGATTGCTGGTTTCTTAACATTTCTCTGTTTGCTATTTTAGGCAAGTTGCTTTGGCAGATGCCATTCTCATTAATAAAACAGACTTGGTTCCAGAAGAAGATGTAAAGAAATTAAGAGCGACAATTAGGTACGAAATGATAAGTGTGTTAAGTGCCTACAACTTTGTCTTCCTCATTTATTATTTATTTCAGATCCATAAATGGACTAGGACAAATCTTAGAAACACAAAGATCAAGGTACTTTAAAAAAGCTATTCCTATTAATAACACCAACTGCTCACGTTAGTTTTCTTCCTTTTAGAGTTGATCTCTCTAATGTATTAGATCTTCATGCCTTTGATAGTCTCTCTGGAATAAGGTATGTTTTGTATAATTTGGTTACTTTTATTGTCATCTCTGAATTTCTAATCAGTTGTTTTTAGTTTGCAGAAAAAACTTCAGCATGTGCCAGGAACACAACCTCACCTTGATCAGGTAAAGAAAAAAAATCTAAATCCAAAATTCCTAAAGAATTATTGTTATTTCCCTTGATTTACAGAGTATTGTTACAATCACATTTGAAGTACCAGGAAATGCAAAGGAAGAACATCTTAATATGTTTATTCAGGTGAATGCAATTTTTAACTGATAAATGATTTATTGGTCTTATTAAAATATGTCACTTGATACAGAATCTCCTGTGGGAAAAGAATGTGAGAAACAAGGACAATCACTGCATGGAGGTCATAAGGCTGAAGGTACAGTTTACTGTTGCAGACTTTCGGACAAAGATTAATGTTCAGTCAATTCTCCTTTGAGCAGGGATTGGTGTCAATCAAAGACAAATCACAACAAGTGATTGTCCAGGGTGTCCATGAGCTCTATGATCTGGAGGAGACTCCAGTGAGCTGGAAGGATGACACTGAGAGAACAAATCGATTGGTCCTCCTTGGTAAGTCTGAAAGGATTCACAGTTTTAAAACATGTAATCACGTCATATTTTGTTTTGTTTGCAGGCAGAAATTTAGATAAGGATATCCTTAAACAGCTGTTTATAGCTACTGTGACAGAAACAGAAAAGCAGTGGACAACACATTTCAAAGAAGATCAAGTTTGTACATAACACTAGAGGCATTTCTTATCAAAAGGATTGGATAATAAAAATAAGTTTCTACTGGGTATATTTCAAGCATTTATTTATTACTTTAGTTACGAATTCCAATATACTTTAAAATGGTATTTGTTTTACAGCATACATAAAATGTAGCAAATCGGTACTGTAAAACATTTAACATTCATACAGTTATATATAATATCCTTTTTTTTAAAGAATGGTATTTCACAAAAATGTCTTTTGAAATTGGCTTTGGAGTTTACATATACTGAACATGAAAGTTTATAATAATGATGATACAACTTTCAACATTGTCATTTTTTCTTAGAACTTCAGCTGATTGCAGAGATATAATGATTACATTGTTATTAAATTTTTTTAACACAAGTAAGTGTCACCATTTTATGACATGAAATAAAAGGTTATGACTGTTATTGATGTTGATGTTGACGACCTGATCACCTGGCTGAAGGAGTGTTTGTCAGGTTTCTCCATTGTAAAG